TTGATTTGGTTCAAATCTGAGGAAGTGGGGGCGACCAGTCTTTAACAGATCTAGCAAGACTGTCGAGCTTTAGGGAATGGTAATTTCTCTAAAGCCAACACTCTATGTCCATTATATTGGAGATCAAAACAGACAATGGCATTTTTTCTAAAGAGGGGGAGGGAAAAACAAAACTTTTTGTCTAATTTGGGGATGCAGTCAGACGTGACTTAGTTCATAAACACACACATTCATCTGGCGCTAAACCTCACATAAGGAACCTTACCAGCTTCCTTGATAAAACAACACCCCAACACTTCAATCTAGAGATGGAGGGTAAAAATGTAGGGTTGTGATGTCTAGCTGCCCATTCCACGAGAGTCGCCCACCACGCCAAATTCGGAGGCTTGCGGTATTCACCTACGGGGAGATGGCGGGCTACCTCACCCCAGGTTTCCCCTAACACAGAGTTGCAGTCGCTGAACAAACTGCCCTGCGTTAGTCAGAAGCTGTTAAGTAACGAGATGGCCACGGTCCACAGCAGAAGAGATGGAGATAAGCCTCAAGCGGGAAAAATGAAGTGTACAAATGCCAAATGCGGAGAAAAAGAAGAAAAGCTGCAAGAAGGCAGGTCAGTCAGGAACACCGCCATTTCTCACATCTCATCGCTACTTCGAATTTTCTCATCTAAGGACCCGCACCCGCACGGTTCACACTGTCTTCTTCCCGCTATCACTCCGTGTGGGTCAAACCTCTGCCTGCCCACTGGAGAGCAGCGGGAATGGCTTCAGGAAGCGGCTGCCGCCTCCGAGACTCACCGACCTGCCGTGCTGCCACTTCTACACCGAAATGGCTGGTCCGAGGCCGCGTCTCCAGAGCTGCGTCCCAGAAGCCCCCGCTTTCGATCCCCACCGCGATGCTGCAGCCGTCCGAAAACGAGAGACGCGCAGGCGACGTCCCGGCCCCCGTAGGCGGACGGCTCCGCGACCCCCGGATGTTGATATGTCGTCTGCCCCGGAAACGGTGACAGGAGGCTCAAGGGGGCGGAGGCGGCGTTGCCGGGCTCTCCGGAAGGAGACGTGGCGGCGGTTGGGCCGGTGATACCCGGGCGCTTTATAGTCCCGCCGCCTCCTCCTCCACCTCCTCCTCCTCCTCCTCTCCTCCTGGAGCAGAGGAGGTTGTGGCGGTGGCTGGAGAAAGCGGCGGCGGAGGATGGAGGAAGGAGGCGGCGGCGTACGGAGTCTGGTCCCGGGCGGGCCGGTGTTACTGGTCCTCTGCGGCCTCCTGGAGGCGTCCGGCGGCGGCCGAGCCCTTCCTCAACTCAGCGATGACATCCCTTTCCGAGTCAACTGGCCCGGCACCGAGTTCTCTCTGGTCAGTGCCCTCACTAACCCCGCAGCCACCCCAACATAATGTATGTTTTTTCTTCTATTTGCAGCCCACAACTGGAGTTTTATATAAAGAAGATAATTATGTCATCATGACAACTGCACATAAAGAAAAATATAAATGCATACTTCCCCTTGTGACAAGTGGGGATGAGGTAAGTTTTTATAAATATATTGATAATCCTGTACTGTAAGTATTAAACTCCAATTCTTTCTTAGGAAGAAGAAAAGGATTATAAAGGCCCTAATCCAAGAGAGCTTTTGGAGCCACTATTTAAACAAAGCAGTTGTTCCTACAGAGTATGTATTTTATGTTTACTTGATGACTAGAATTTGTGCATTGAAATATATCCATCTTTTTTAGATTGAGTCTTATTGGACTTACGAAGTATGTCATGGAAAACACATTCGGCAGTACCATGAAGAGAAAGAAACTGGTCAGGTGTGTTTTTCTTCAAAATATTATTATGAAACTTAGTATATTTTTATTTTACTTTTCAATGTAGAAAATAAATATTCACGAGTACTACCTTGGGAATATGTTGGCCAAGAACCTTCTATTTGAAAAAGGTTGGTGTCTACCCAGTGATTTGACAGTAATGTCATTCTTTACACTTACCTTATTATTCCACAGAACGAGAAGCAGAAGAAAAGGAAAAATCAAATGAGGCAAGTGACAGATGTTGATTTTTTTCCTCTTAGAAAAGTCTGTCTTATACTCTTTTTTTTTAAGATTCCCACTAAAAATATCGAAGGTCAGATGACACCATACTATCCTGTGGGAATGGGAAATGGTACACCTTGTAGTTTGAAACAGAACCGGCCCAGATCAAGTACTGTGATGTACATATGTCATCCTGAATCTAAGCATGAAATTCTTTCAGTAGCTGAAGTTACAACTTGTGAATATGAAGTTGTCATTTTGACACCACTCTTGTGCAGTCATCCTAAATATAGGTAGGATGTGCATTTAATATTTTAAACATAAACATAGCTTTAATGCTTTGTTCCTACTGAACAGGTTCAGAGCATCTCCTGTGAATGACATATTTTGTCAATCACTGCCAGGATCTCCATTTAAGCCCCTCACCCTGAGGCAGCTGGAGCAGCAGGAAGAAATACTAAGGGTGCCTTTTAGGAGAAATAAAGAGGTATGAGAATTGTCTAATGATAGCTTTTTGGTGGAAACCCTTAAACGTGTGTGTTTAATTTTAGGAAGATTTGCAATCAACTAAAGAAGAGAGATTTCCAGCGATCCACAAGTCGATTGCTATTGGCTCTCAGCCAGTGCTCACTGTTGGGACAACCCACATATCCAAATTGACAGATGACCAACTCATAAAAGAGTTTCTTAGTGGTTCTTACTGCTTTCGTGGGGTGAGAAGTAAATCTTCAGTTTAAATATTTATAACTTGATCTAATATGTTTTCTTTTTTTTTAGGGTGTCGGTTGGTGGAAATATGAATTCTGCTATGGCAAACATGTACATCAATACCATGAGGTATAGAATAGCATTTATATATCATTCTACCAACGCATTATCACAAATTTTTTTCCCATATTAGGACAAGGATAGTGGGAAAACCTCTGTGGTTGTCGGGACATGGAACCAAGAAGAGCATATTGAATGGGCTAAGAAGAATACTGCTAGAGCTTATCATCTTCAAGACGATGGTACCCAGACAGTCAGGTAAAGATTCACTTTACTTGCCTTTGGAGCTATTTAATAAAACTTGTGTGTTTCTCTGATTCAGGATGGTGTCACATTTTTATGGAAATGGAGATATTTGTGATATAACTGACAAACCAAGACAGGTGACTGTAAAACTAAAGTAAGTTAGACCATCAAATCATGCTGTATGCCTGGACAGTACCTTAAAGTGCTCTCTGTTTTAGGTGCAAAGAATCAGATTCACCTCATGCTGTTACTGTATATATGCTAGAGCCTCACTCCTGTCAATATATTCTTGGGGTAAGTTAAAAAGAAAATAATCAAAAATTCCAAACTTTTTAATGGCTTTGTTGTTCTTCTTTAGGTTGAATCTCCAGTGATCTGTAAAATCTTAGATACAGCAGATGAAAATGGACTTCTTTCTCTCCCCAACTAAAGGATATTAAAGTTAGGGGAAAGAAAAGATCATTGAAAGTCATGATAATTTCTGTCCCACTGTGTCTCATTATAGAGTTCTCAGCCATTGGACCTCTTCTAAAGGATGGTATAAAATGACTCTCAACCACTTTGTGAATACATATGTGTATATAAGAGGTTATTGATAAACTTCTGAGGCAGACATTTGTCTCGCTTTTTTTCATTTTTGTTGTGTCTTATAAACTGACTGTTTTTCTTTGCTTGGATACTGTGATTCCAAAATAAATCTCATCCAAGCAAGTTAGAGTCCAGCCTAATCAAATGTCATAATTGTTGTACCTATTGAAAGTTTTTAAATAATAGATTTATTATGTAAATTATAGTATATGTAAGTAGCTAATGAAGTAAAGATCATGAAGAAAGAAATTGATAGGTGTAAATGAGAGACCATGTAAAATATGTAAATTCTAGTACCTGAAATCCTTTCAACAGATTTTTATATAGCAACTGCTCTCTGCAAGTAGTTAAACTAGAAACTGGGCACATGGTAGAGGCTCACATGGGAGTTGTCCTCACCCTTGTTAATCTCAAGAAACTCTTATTTATAATAGGTTGCTTCTCTCTCAGAACTTTTATCTATTACTTTTTTCTTCTTATGAGTATGTTTACTCTCAGAGTATCTATCTGATGTAGACAGTTGGTGATGCTTCTGAGACTCAGAATGGTTTACTCTAACAAAACACTGTGCTGTCTATCCCTTGTACTTGCCTACTGTAATATGGATTTCACTTCTGAACAGTTTACAGCACAATATTTATTTTAAAGTGAATAAAATGTCCACAAGCAGTGTTGTCATGTAGTCAATGGCAGATTATTAA